CCCCTGAACTTGTGATCTGCCAGCCTCACCTCCTAATGTGCTGGGATTACAGACGTGAGCCACTGCATCTGGCCTAGACACATCATTTTTAATGGTACATCAGTGTTGCCTGCAAGATTTTATGAGTAAACGTTTCTCTTACTATGGTTTTGCCATTCCATATTAATGTGTTTTTTCAGTTTGACATCTGTTTATTGTTTTTTTGTTTTACCATTTTAGACAATTTGCAATTGTTTGTACACTTTGTGGGATTTAATTAAGAAATAAATCAGCCACATATCTATCCCAATCAGATTACATATGTGTGTTTATCTATGAATATGACCCCAATTTTGGTTATGGCTTATCTTGTATGTATTCTTTCTTAGCTGATTTTCAATGATTGTTTTATCTTGTCTAAGTGATTAGTCATGGAGATAGTCTTTTTTGTTCTTTTGAGATGGAGTTTTACTCTTGTTGCCCAGGCTGGAGTGCAGTGGTGTGATCTCCGCCCACTGCAACCTCTGCCTCCCAGGTTGAAGTGATTCTCCTGCTTCAGCCTCCCAAGCAGCTGGGATTACAGGCATGCGCCACCACGCCCAGCTAATTTTTTGTATTTTTAGTAGAGACGAGGTTTCTCCATGTGGTCAGGCTGGTCTCCAACTCCCGACCTCAGGTGATCCACCTGCCTTGGCCTCCCAAAGTACTGGGATTACAAGGGGTGAGCCACCACACCCGGTGAGATAGTCTTATTTTCACCATGTGTTTAATAATAAATATATATTTCTTTTGTGTGAGAGAAACACTTTTGTGATTTGAAGGTAATTCATGTAAAGATTTATAATTCTGTATTTTTTCCATTTTTTCTTTTAAAAAATTTAATTGTAAAACCACATAAATTTTACCATCTAAAATCTATTGAAGTGTGTATTTCAGGGCCAGGCATGGTAGTGGCTCACATCTTTGATCCCAGGATTTTGGGAGGCCAAGGCAGGAGAATTGCTTGAGCCCAAAAGTATGAGACTAGCCTGGGAAACGTATGGAGATTCTCTGTCTACAAAAAATTTTTAAAAATAGCCAGGCATGGTGGTGTGCACCTGTGGTCCCAGCTTTTTGGGAGATTGATGGTGCAGGATTACTTTAGCCTGGCAGTTTGAGGCTACAGTGAGCCATAATTGTGCCACTTTACTCAAACTTGAATGACAGAGTGAGAACCTGTCTCAAAAAAACTGTACATTTCAGCCATGTTTAGTATATTTGTATTGTTATGCAAAAGACTTCTATAAATTTTTCATCTTGTGAAACTAAAACTCAATACCCATTAACAACTGCCCATTTTATCCTCTCTCCAGCCGTTGACAAACACCCTTGCACTTTCTATGAGTGTGACTAATTAAGATATCTCACATAAGTGGAATCATATAGTATCCATTTTGTTACTGGCTTACTTCAGGTGATATAATATTCTCAAAGTTTATCTTAAAAGTAAAGTAATGTGTTATTTTTATTTCTTTCAGTAATGTGTTCTCATTTTGCCCAAGAGTTTTGGCCAGAGCAGAACATAAAAGATTCTTTTGAAAAAGTGACACTGAGAAGATATGAAAAATGTGGAAATGATAATTTTCAGTTAAAAGGCTGTAAAAGTGTGGATGAATGTAAGTTGCACAAGGGAGGTTATAATGGACTTAACCAATGTTTACCAACTATGCAGAGCAAAATGTTTCAATGTGATAAATATGTGAAAGTCTTTAATAAATTTTCACATTCAGATAGACATAAGATAAAACATATGGAAAATAAACCTTTCAAATGTAAAGAATGTGGCAGATCATTTTGCATGCTTTCACACCTAACTCGACATGAAAGAAATTATACCAAGGTGAATTTCTGCAAATGTGAAGAATGTGAAAAAGCTGTTAACCAATCTTCAAAGCTTACTAAACATAAAAGAATTTATACTTGTGAGAAACTCTACAAATGTCAAGAATGTGACAGAACTTTTAACCAATTCTCAAACCTTACTGAATATAAAAAAGATTATGCTCGAGAGAAACCATACAAATGTGAAGAATGTGGCAAAGCCTTTAACCAGTCCTCACACCTTACTACACATAAGATAATTCATACAGGAGAGAAACCCTACAAATGTGAAGAATGTGGCAAAGCCTTTAACCAGTTCTCAAATCTTACTACACATAAAAAAATTCATACTGGAGAGCAACCCTACATATGTGAAGAATGTGGCAAGGCTTTTACCCAATCCTCAACCCTTACTACACATAAGAGAATTCATACTGGAGAAAAACCCTACAAATGTGAAGAATGTGGAAAAGCTTTTAACCGATCCTCAAAACTTACTGAACATAAAAACATTCATACTGGAGAGCAACCCTACAAATGTGAGGAATGCGGCAAAGCTTTTAACCGATCCTCAAATCTTACGGAACATAGGAAAATTCATACCGAAGAGAAACCCTACAAATGTAAAGAATGTGGCAAAGCTTTTAAACACTCCTCAGCCCTTACTACACATAAGAGAATTCACACTGGAGAGAAACCCTACAAATGTGAAGAATGTGGCAAAGCTTTTAACCGATCCTCAAAACTTACTGAACATAAGAAACTTCATACTGGAAAGAAACCCTACAAATGTGAAGAATGTGGCAAAGCTTTTATCCAATCCTCAAAACTTACTGAACATAAGAAAATTCATTCTGGAGAGATACCCTACAAGTGTGAAGAATGTGGCAAAGCTTTTAAACACTCCTCATCCCTTACTACACATAAAAGAATTCATACTGGGGAGAAACCCTACAAATGTGAAGAATGTGGCAAAGCTTTTAGCCGATCCTCAAAACTTACTGAACATAAGATAATTCATACTGGAGAGAAACCCTATAAATGTGAGAGATGTGACAAAGCTTTTAACCAATCTGCAAACCTTACTAAACATAAAAAAATACATACTGGAGAGAAACTACAGAACTGGAATGTGTGATAATGATTTTGACAACACCTCAAATTTTTCTAAATATAAAGGAAATCATACTGGTGAAAAATTCTAGAAATGTAAAGAATGTGTCAAAGACTTTAAATGGTTTTCACACTTCATTGTATGTAAGATAATTCATACTGGAGAAAACTACAAGTGTGAAGAATTTGGCAATACTGTTAATTAAGGCTCAAACCTTATTGCACAGGAAAGCGTTTATACTTAAGAAAAATTGTACAAATATAAAGAGTGTAAAATAGCCATTAATATCTGTTGACATCTTAATATCAGAATGTTGGTACTTAATAAAAGCATTATAAATGCAATTACTGTCTAAAGACTTTAAGAAAATATAAGCCTTTAAAGTGAAGAAGAGTATTCGTTTTGAAGACAAAGATTACAAACATAAAGAGGGTTGTAGTACATTTACTGGTATCATAAAGCTTATCATGTACATTTTGTA